GACCAGAACAAGACACAGGTGAAGAAGGGTGCTCACTAGGCCCCTTCTGCCAATACAGAAGGAGACAGTGCAGTGGAGTCCTTTCATAGCAAGTTCTGCCTTCATGATTTCCAAAGCTTCAGTATTCCAAATCTCAGGTGAATAGGGTGGTATCCACTAAGCTCTGCCACAAACTTGTTGCTGAGATGAAGGAAGCCGCCGCTGTAGTCAGTATTTCTCACCCACACGGTTTGCTCTCTTTCTGGCTGGTGTGGGAAGGATGGCGTCTTTTTTTTTTTTTTTTTTTTGAGATGGAGTCTTGCTCTGTTACCCAAGCTGGATTGTAGTGTTGTGATCTCGGCTCACTGCAACCCATGCAAGGTGCTGTCAGGTTCCACCTGTGCAAACAAGTACACTGGTCCAGCATGGGTCAGCTGCTCACTCACAGGGGCTCCAGAATCCTACAAAGGGACACACAGGGGTGGGTGGCAACCTAGTTGGAAATGGGAGTGATGGGCATGACTAAAGTCTTCCTCATCCCACCAGAGGCGCACTCAACTGTGGCTAGGGTGACCAGAATTCACTGTCCAGCGTGGCTGGCAGGAGCCCACTCTCTGAAGATGGTGGGATTCAGAGGTGGGAGTAGAGTTGGGTGGTCCTGTGAGCTGAGCACTCTCCCAAAAGTGTCCCCTACATATGAGGTTGACAGCTTATTCCTGCAGGGACTCAGGAGTAACTCTGGGTGCTAAAACAAAACTTGAGACCAGCACAGAAACAGCCAGCCCATGAAGCTGGCCTCCCATCACACAGCAAGGCTAGCCAGATGCCCCTCACTCTTCTCGGGCACCATTCTTCTCCTCCCCTAGGCCGCCTGGTGCTCGTGGTGTTTCATGTTTGTTAGTCCATGCACGGTGGTGAGGGAGGCTGCTGTGTGATTTGCCCCAGCCACAGCCTCTACAAAAGCAACTAGAAGAAGACGGCAGCAGAGGGCGCTTCTTCAAACACCCTGTCCAACTCCTGGCACTGACAAGTACTGAGTGAACTCAAACCCTCTGTAAAGTAACAGAAGTTAGAAGGGGAAATGTCGCCTCTCTGAAGATTACCCAAAGAAAAAGTGATTTGTCATTGCTTTATAGACTGTAAGAAGAGAACATCTCAGAAGTGGAGTCTTACCCTGAAATCAAAGGATTTAAAGAAAAAGTGGAATTTTTCTTCAGCAAGTAAGTACATTTACTATTATCTTACTATGGGATCCTGAATGACTTTTATTTGTTCCTTTTTCAGGCTGTGAAACTAAATCCACAACCTTTGGAGACCCAGGAACACCCTCCAATCTCTGTGTGTTTTGTAAACATCACTGGAGGGTCTTCTACGTGAGCAATTGGATTGTCATCAGCCCTGCCTGTTTTGCACCTGGGAAGTGCCCTGGTCTTACTTGGGTCCAAATTGTTGGCTTTCACTTTTGACCCTAAGCATCTGAAGCCATGGGCCACACACGGAGGCAGGGAACATCACCATCCAAGTGTCCATACCTCAATTTCTTTCAGCTCTTGGTGCTGGCTGGTCTTTCTCACTTCTGTTCAGGTAAGCAACTTTCAGGAACTTAACTGAGTCAATATACAATCTTGTTCTGTTTGCCTCTCCATAGGTGTTATCCACGTGACCAAGGAAGTGAAAGAAGTGGCAACGCTGTCCTGTGGTCACAATGTTTCTGTTGAAGAGCTGGCACAAACTCGCATCTACTGGCAAAAGGAGAAGAAAATGGTGCTGACTATGATGTCTGGGGACATGAATATATGGCCCGAGTACAAGAACCGGACCATCTTTGATATCACTAATAACCTCTCCATTGTGATCCTGGCTCTGCGCCCATCTGACGAGGGCACATACGAGTGTGTTGTTCTGAAGTATGAAAAAGACGCTTTCAAGCGGGAACACCTGGCTGAAGTGACGTTATCAGTCAAAGGTTGGTGGGATTTTCTGATTTTACTCTAGGCCTACGTAATTATATATTCTTGTTCTTTCTTTAGCTGACTTCCCTACACCTAGTATATCTGACTTTGAAATTCCAACTTCTAATATTAGAAGGATAATTTGCTCAACCTCTGGAGGTTTTCCAGAGCCTCACCTCTCCTGGTTGGAAAATGGAGAAGAATTAAATGCCATCAACACAACAGTTTCCCAAGATCCTGAAACTGAGCTCTATGCTGTTAGCAGCAAACTGGATTTCAATATGACAACCAACCACAGCTTCATGTGTCTCATCAAGTATGGACATTTAAGAGTGAATCAGACCTTCAACTGGAATACAAGTAAGTGACATTGTTCTGGGGAGTTTCTACTATTACAGCTGACATTATTCTTTTCCCTCCATAGCCAAGCAAGAGCATTTTCCTGATAACCTGCTCCCATCCTGGGCCATTACCTTAATCTCAGTAAATGGAATTTTTGTGATATGCTGCCTGACCTACTGTAAGTACTATCATACCATCATCCTGATCTCATATCATTTTTATTGTTTGTTCTTGTCTCCAAGGCTTTGCCCCAAGATGCAGAGAGAGAAGGAGGAATGAGAGATTGAGAAGGGAAAGTGTACGCCCTGTATAACAGTGTCCGCAGAAGCAAGGGGCTGAAAAGATCTGAAGGTAGCCTCCGTCATCTCTTCTGGGATACATGGGGTTTGATGTAATCATTTCTTTGTTTTCTCAGGTCCCACCTCCATTTGCAATTGACCTCTTCTGGGAACTTCCTCAGATGGACAAGATTACCCCACCTTGCCCTTTACGTATCTGCTCTTAGGTGCTTCTTCACTTCAGTTGCTTTGCAGGAAGTGTCTAGAGGAATATGGTGGGCACAGAAGTAGCTCTGGTGACCTTGATCAAGGTGTTTTGAAATGCAGAATTCTTGAGTTCTGGAAGGGACTTTAGAGAATACCAGTGTTATTAATGACAAAGGCACTGAGGCCCAGGGAGGTGACCCGAATTATAAAGGCCAGCGCCAGAACCCAGATTTCCTAACTCTGGTGCTCTTTCCCTTTATCAGTTTGACTGTGGCCTGTTAACTGGTATATACATATATATGTCAGGCAAAGTGCTGCTGGAAGTAGAATTTGTCCAATAACAGGTCAACTTCAGAGACTATCTGATTTCCTAATGTCAGAGTAGAAGATTTTATGCTGCTGTTTACAAAAGCCCAATGTAATGCATAGGAAGTATGGCATGAACATCTTTAGGAGACTAATGGAAATATTATTGGTGTTTACCCAGTATTCCATTTTTTTCATTGTGTTCTCTATTGCTGCTCTCTCACTCCCCCATGAGGTACAGCAGAAAGGAGAACTATCCAAAACTAATTTCCTCTGACATGTAAGACGAATGATTTAGGTACGTCAAAGCAGTAGTCAAGGAGGAAAGGGATAGTCCAAAGACTTAACTGGTTCATATTGGACTGATAATCTCTTTAAATGGCTTTATGCTAGTTTGACCTCATTTGTAAAATATTTATGAGAAAGTTCTCATTTAAAATGAGATCGTTGTTTACAGTGTATGTACTAAGCAGTAAGCTATCTTCAAATGTCTAAGGTAGTAACTTTCCATAGGGCCTCCTTAGATCCCTAAGATGGCTTTTTCTCCTTGGTATTTCTGGGTCTTTCTGACATCAGCAGAGAACTGGAAAGACATAGCCAACTGCTGTTCATGTTACTCATGACTCCTTTCTCTAAAACTGCCTTCCACAATTCACTAGACCAGAAGTGGACGCAACTTAAGCTGGGATAATCACATTATCATCTGAAAATCTGGAGTTGAACAGCAAAAGAAGACAACATTTCTCAAATGCACATCTCATGGCAGCTAAGCCACATGGCTGGGATTTAAAGCCTTTAGAGCCAGCCCATGGCTTTAGCTACCTCACTATGCTGCTTCACAAACCTTGCTCCTGTGTAAAACTATATTCTCAGTGTAGGGCAGAGAGGTCTAACACCAACATAAGGTACTAGCAGTGTTTCCCGTATTGACAGGAATACTTAACTCAATAATTCTTTTCTTTTCCATTTAGTAACAGTTGTGATGACTATGTTTCTATTCTAAGTAATTCCTGTATTCTACAGCAGATACTTTGTCAGCAATACTAAGGGAAGAAACAAAGTTGAACCGTTTCTTTAATAATGCTGATCTACTTTTTGTTGAATTTGTATTTT